GCCTCGTCCCTCCAGCTGGCCTTGGAGAGAAGAGGTGGATTGTGCCATCGGGCTGCTCAGCGTCTGCTGGGCCAGGAGGCCGGCTGTCAAGCCATTAACCCACCCGTGGCCTTGGGAGCCCAGGAGGACGCGAGCAGCAGGCCCAGACCCTGCAGAGCGCTGATAAGATGGGCCAGGGACGCGCCTCTCCAGGCCCAGCGGCCTTGGTAGCCCGGCCCCCCCGGAGCTGGGGTCCAGGCCTCCCCAGAACTGCAGCTGGAGCTTCATCCTTTTCGGGAAGCGCAGGACCTGGCGTGGGAAGGGAGACAGGGACGAGGCTAGAGGCAGGCTCGGCCGCCGAAATGATGGCCTGTCACGGCTTCTGCCTGCGCTCCCTAGGACCCCCCTCAGAGGGGACATTTCACAGCCTCAGAAACATTTCTGGACTTGGCACCCGCTCGGCCCCCAGCCCCGCAGTGGCCGAGGGAAGCCTGCATAGACGAGGGGAAGGACGAGGAGAGGGGAGGAGACGATGAAGGGGGTCAGAGCAGCGATTGGAGCCGAGAGCTGGAAGCGCCTTAAAGAGACTGCGCGGTCCCCGCCCCCCTTCCCGCCAGCCTCAATGAATTAGAGCTGTGTTTCCCAAACTTGCCTGATCATAAGCAGCCTCTGGGGCCCTAGTTAGAGATACAGGTTCCGGAGTACCTCCCTTCGAGATTCTGATTCAGTAGGCCTGCGGGTGGAGCCAAGGAATCTGTAATTTTAACACGCTCCCCACGTGATTCTCGTGAACAAGCAAGTTTGGAAAATACTGAATTAAAGGAAACGGGGCCTGGCTGCAGAAGCAGCCTCCACTAGGGGGCTTCGGCGGGAGGATTCCCGGGGGCGTCGCCTGCTTCCGCCGCCGCCTCCTTCAGTGAAAGTCCCTTTTGGGTCCAGCTGCCACAGCCACCGCGCTCCCTCAGGCCGGGCGGGGGACACCCCAGGTCTGCGTGGCCCCCGCGCCGCCACGCCCAGTGGCCGCCCGAGCCCTGCGAGCAGGGGGAGGAGCCGCCGCCAGTGGAGGCGGAGGAGGTAGAGGAGGCGGAGACGGCGGAGAAGGCGGAGAGGAAGGTGGAGGCGGAGGCGAAGGTGGAGGGGAAGGCGGAGGCGGCGGGGAAGGCGGAGGCGGCGGGGAAGGTGGACGCCACCGAGAAGGTGGAGACGGCGGGGAAGGTGGACGCCGCTGGGAAGGTGGAGACGGCGGAGGGTCCGGGCCGCCGGGCTGAGCTCAAGCTGGAGCCCGAACCCGAGCCGGTCCGGGAGGCGGAGCAGGAGCCGAAGCAGGAGCTGGAGGATGAGAACCCAGCGCGGAGCGGCGGTGGCGGCAACAGCGACGAGGTTCCTCCCCCCACCCTTCCCTCCGATCCACCGCGGCCCCCCGATCCCTCTCCGCGTCGCAGTCGTGCGCCGCGCCGCCGACCCCGGCCCCGGCCCCAGACCCGGCTCCGTACCCCGCCGCAGCCTAGGCCCCGGCCCCCGCCCCGGCCCCGGCCCCGGCGCGGCCCTGGGGGCGGATGCCTGGATGTGGATTTTGCCGTGGGGCCACCAGGCTGTTCTCACGTGAACAGCTTTAAGGTGGGAGAGAACTGGAGGCAGGAACTGCGGGTTATCTACCAGTGCTTCGTGTGGTGTGGAACCCCAGAGACCAGGAAAAGCAAGGCAAAGTCCTGCATCTGCCATGTGTGTGGCACCCATCTGAACAGACTCCACTCTTGCCTTTCCTGTGTCTTCTTTGGCTGCTTCACGGAGAAACACATTCACGAGCACGCAGAGACGAAACAACACAACTTAGCAGTAGACCTGTATTACGGAGGTATATACTGCTTTATGTGTAAGGACTATGTATATGACAAAGACATTGAGCAAATTGCCAAAGAAGAGCAAGGAGAAGCTTTGAAATTACAAGCCTCCACCTCAACAGAGGTTTCTCACCAGCAGTGTTCAGTGCCAGGCCTTGGTGAGAAATTCCCAACCTGGGAAACAACCAAACCAGAATTAGAACTGCTGGGGCACAACCCGAGGAGAAGAAGAATCACCTCCAGCTTTACGATCGGTTTAAGAGGACTCATCAATCTTGGCAACACGTGCTTTATGAACTGCATTGTCCAGGCCCTCACCCACACGCCGATACTGAGAGATTTCTTTCTCTCTGACAGGCACCGATGTGAGATGCCGAGTCCCGAGTTGTGTCTGGTCTGTGAGATGTCGTCGCTGTTTCGGGAGTTGTATTCTGGAAACCCGTCTCCTCATGTGCCCTATAAGTTACTGCACCTGGTGTGGATACATGCCCGCCATTTAGCAGGGTACAGGCAACAGGATGCCCACGAGTTCCTCATTGCAGCGTTAGATGTCCTGCACAGGCACTGCAAAGGTGATGATGTCGGGAAGGCGGCCAACAATCCCAACCACTGTAACTGCATCATAGACCAAATCTTCACAGGTGGCCTGCAGTCTGATGTCACCTGTCAAGCCTGCCATGGCGTCTCCACCACGATAGACCCATGCTGGGACATTAGTTTGGACTTGCCTGGCTCTTGCACCTCCTTCTGGCCCATGAGCCCAGGGAGGGAGAGCAGTGTGAACGGGGAAAGCCACATACCAGGAATCACCACCCTCACGGACTGCTTGCGGAGGTTTACGAGGCCAGAGCACTTAGGAAGCAGTGCCAAAATCAAATGTGGTAGTTGCCAAAGCTACCAGGAATCTACCAAACAGCTCACAATGAATAAATTACCTGTCGTTGCCTGTTTTCATTTCAAACGGTTTGAACATTCAGCGAAACAGAGGCGCAAGATCACTACATACATTTCCTTTCCTCTGGAGCTGGATATGACGCCGTTTATGGCCTCAAGTAAAGAGAGCAGAATGAATGGACAATTGCAGCTGCCAACCAATAGTGGAAACAACGAAAATAAGTATTCCTTGTTTGCTGTGGTTAATCACCAAGGAACCTTGGAGAGTGGCCACTATACCAGCTTCATCCGGCACCACAAGGACCAGTGGTTCAAGTGTGATGATGCCGTCATCACTAAGGCCAGTATTAAGGACGTACTGGACAGTGAAGGGTATTTACTGTTCTATCACAAACAGGTGCTAGAACATGAGTCAGAAAAAGTGAAAGAAATGAACACACAAGCCTACTGAAGTGACACACAGACCTACCTGCAATGGAAGATGACGACACCAATACTACAACTGGCATCGAGATCTAAAGGACCTACTTGACCATGGCCCATGGGCCTGACAGAGTAAGAATTGAACAGTACCCAGTGTCCAAAAGGTCCTGATTGGAAGAGAAATAGAAGGGGAGGGAGAAGAGGCTCTAGTCTAAGCAGTTGATGAAAGGGAAATTAAATGGTAGAAACACTCTGGGTGAGGAAGGCAGGAGCAGGAAAATGCTGACACTGGTACATATCCTATATTCCTCCAAAAGATTGTGTGGGAAAGTGTGGGGGGGAGGGGGGTGGTGGGGGGGGAGTGTGCCCTTGTAACCGTAAAACATCTTTCTCCATGGGTGTTTCAGCTTCAATTGACCAATCACATAACAGTTATATGTTTGGGGGGAAAAAGAAAAGTTTCTAAAAAATGTAGCCCATTACATATATGGGTATGAAAGCAGAAAAGTGGAGGAGGCAGGGATATCATTGACAAACACCTTTGCCAGTTTCTTTGTATTCGTGATTTTTTGTGCTATTAAATGCAGTATTAAAACAAGAAAAGCCCACCTGGGCTAGTGAAAGGAGAGGAAATAAGGGGGCTTGTAAAAGGGGAGCCGTCGCTCCAAAAGTAGAGAAGACAAGAAATGCTGTAAGATAAGCAACCAACGCAGACAGGCCTCAGCTAAGAGTATAGTGTGTGTGTGTTAAAAAAAAAAAAAAAAAAAGAAAAAAAAAAGCTGTATGATATACTTGAGCAAATCAATGAACCTCTTTGCGATTGTTTTATCATCTGTAAAATGCAGATAATTCCTACCTTAAAGGGTTATTGTTAAAGATAAAATGATATAAAAATGTGTCAAAGTATAAAGTAAAAGGCTTGGAACTTTGTAGGGACTCAGTAAACGTTTGTTGGATCCAAACCTGAAACTTCTTTGGACCAGGCCCAGAATGC